AGTTTGAGAGCCCATCTAGTCCAGAGAAGGGGCCTCTGGACAGAGGTGGGAGGAGTGGGGGACAGAGTGGTATGGGTTGGGCTGCGAAGGGAGTTGCCTCTTCTTTACATCTACCTGCCAACCCCTTCCATTGTATTCACCTCAGTTGGAAAAGTACCAGCAAGGAGACTTTGGTTACTGTCCTCGTGTGTACTGTGAGAACCAGCCAATGCTTCCCATTGGTGAGTGTTGAAGAAGGGAAAGGAAAGCACCGTGTGGCAGTCTTATGGGAAGGAGTTGGGGCTCAACACATTGGAGCCTGAGTCCTGAGGGGAGGTTAGGTAGGAATAGGGGGATACCTGGCCTGCTGAGTCTGGCTGTCTCCCAGGCCTTTCAGACATCCCAGGTGAAGCCATGGTGAAGCTCTACTGCCCCAAGTGCATGGATGTGTACACACCCAAGTCATCAAGACACCATCACACGGATGGCGCCTACTTCGGCACTGGTTTCCCTCACATGCTCTTCATGGTGCATCCCGAGTACCGGCCCAAGAGACCTGCCAACCAGTTTGTGCCCAGGTAGGGAGCAGGGAGAGTCATTAAGGGTCAAAGGAAAGGCCCAAGATCCCCCAGAGAGGGGAGGACAGGGCATGGCCCTTTCTTGAGGTCTGCTTCTCCCAGAATCAGGGCATCTCCCTGCTGAGTGACTGTGGGAAAGTTATTTGATTATCTGTGCTTGAGTTACCTTATTGTAGAATGTTCTTGAGCTGAGAAGTTGGGAACCACGAGGCTTTAGCTCTGAGCAGGTCCATAGAGGAGCTCAGGTGGGGAGGTGGGAATGCAGGTGACTGGCAGGGCCTGGATGGGGCTCATGCTGCTGCCTCTCTGACCTCTGCCCTGGCCTAGGCTCTACGGTTTCAAGATCCATCCGATGGCCTACCAGCTGCAGCTCCAAGCCGCCAGCAACTTCAAGAGCCCAGTCAAGACGATTCGCTGATTCCCTCCCCCACCTGTCCTGCAGTCTTTGACTTTTCCTTTCTTTTTTGCCACCCTTTCAGGAACCCTGTATGGTTTTTAGTTTAAATTAAAGGAGTCGTTATCGTGGTGGGAATATGAAATAAAGTAGAAGAAAAGGCCATGAGCTAGTCTGCTGGTGCTTGCTGTTGGGGAAGGGAAGGTGATGGTGTGTTGGACTCCAGGGGCCCTCATGGCCCAGCCCACCCTCCCCAGATTGAAAACCAGGACAGATTTGTGCTCAGTGGATTGGGTGGTGTTTTTAGTATGGAGCAGAACAGAATTCCTAGGACTGCGTGTGATGAAATGCAAGGTCAAAAGGAAAAGACAAAGCATATTTCAAAGATGAGAAATATTTGTTTGGATATCTATGACTGTCTGTTTATACTGTAAGGGGCTTAATCAGCAGCTCCATCTTTTAGTTTTAGTTCTAAAGGAAAAGTAGCCTAAAGTCAGTATAACTAAAGGGTGGAACGAGGTGGGACAAGGTCCGGAATTGCTGCTCAGTGATGTGTGTGTGCCTGCCGCTGGTGGAGCTGAGACTGCTCATCTCAGAAGGATGGGGATGCTTGATTTCCTGGCCAGGTTGTCCCAGCACAGTGGGGATTGGCCCTGTTGTATGACGAAGACAGCACATGGTGGCAGAGATAGATACTAACCCATGGACTTTCCAAGGGAGGGAATAGGTCTTTGGAGGGTATGCAAGACAAAGGTAGACACTGGATAAAGAACCCGGTAGTGCCCAGGTATTACCCCATCTGGGCCATTACTCCCACACTCAGGAACCAGACGTTGTGGGTGAGGACATGCTGTCCCTCCTGCCAAGTAATAACTTCCTTCCCAGCCAGGATCCTGCCCCAAGTAGGAATATAGCTCTGCATTTACAGCAGCTCCTGCTCAGACCTTGTCAAAACCACCCTGCAGCTTAGGATTAAGGAGCATGGTCACAGGAAGGTGGGGTTTCAGGGCATCCCCTCAGGAACTGCCCATCTCCCCAGAATTCCAAAATGAAGGTCCATATGCTTGTAGGTGTGCTGGTCATGGTGGGCTTCACAGTAGGAAAGGGTAAGTGGGGCCCAGGGGCAGGGAGGGAGGAACAGTGCCTCCATCCCTCCTTCTGCCTCCCCAGTTCCTGTTCCCGACATCCGGACGTGCCACTTCTGCCTCGTAGAAGACCCTTCTGTAGGATGCATTTCAGGCTCAGAGAAGTGTACCATCAGCAGCTCATCCCTGTGCATGGTGATCACCATCTATTATGGTAAATAAGGTCCCAGGAAGGGGCTGCTGGTGGAAGGGGTTATCAGCTTTCCCCTCTCCCTCAGATGTCAAGGTTCGCTTCATCGTTCGAGGCTGTGGACAGTACATTTCCTACCGCTGCCAAGAAAAACGCAACACCTACTTTGCAGAGTACTGGTATCAGGCCCAGTGCTGTCAGTACGATTATTGCAACTCCTGGTCAAGCCCCCAACTCCAGAGCTCTCTGCCGGAGCCCCATGACAGGCCCCTGGCCCTGCCTCTGTCTGACTCCCAGATTCAGTGGTTCTACCAGGCCCTGAACCTCTCCCTGCCCCTCCCCAATTTCCATGCTGGGACGGAGCCTGATGGCCTGGACCCCATGGTCACACTGTCCCTGAACCTGGGCTTGTCTTTTGCTGAGCTGCGCCGCATGTACTTGTTCCTCAATAGTTCAGGACTTTTGGTTCTTCCCCAGGCTGGACTCTTGACACCTCACCCTTCCTGAATTCCACAGTGCAAATATCTTTCTGTAACACCCTCAGCATCCTGCACTGCCCTCTCTGAAAACACCCACATTCTTTGGTCACTGTGATTTCTTAGGCCTCCGTCTGTTGTACCACTAGCATCTATATGACTTTTGTGTAATTTTCTCTCTTGAACTCTGGTGCTGTTTTTTTGTTTGTTTGAGACAAAGTCTCGCTCTGTCACCCAGGGTGGAGTGCAGTGGCATGATCTCTGCTCACTACAACCTCCACCTCCCGGGTTCCAGCGATTCTCCTGCCTCAGCCTCCCGAGTAGCTGGGACTACAGGCGTGCACCACCACGCCTGGCTAATTTTTTGTATTTTTAGTAGAGACGGGGTTTCACCATGTTGGTCAGGCTGGTCTCGAACTCCTGACCTCGTAATCTGCCCTCCTCGACCTCCCAAAGTGCCGGGATTACAGGTGTGAGCCACTGTGCCTGTCTGAGCTCTGGTGCTGTTCTTCCCCCTAGAAAAGAATCTCTAGTGTGGATTCTGCCCAGACAGGCTGACCTGAGAAAGGCACAGTGGTTCCTCCATTCCTTCCCCATCATCTGAGTGTTCCAGTATCCCCCATCCCTCTCAATCCAGTCACCTGCCTATTGACATCTAGCTCTGTTTCCCCTGTCTTGTCCATGTCTCTAAGACCCAGTACCAGACTGAACTAGCAGCAAGAAGGACGAGGAGGCCGGGCATGGTGGCTCACGCCGGTAATCCCAGCACTTTGGGAGGCCGAGGTGGGCGGATCACTTGAGATTGGGAGTTTGAGACCAGCCTGGCCAACATGGTAAAACCCGCTCTCTATTAAAAATAGAAAAATCAGCTGGGTGTGGTGGCACACCTCTGTAATCCCAGCTACTCAGGAGGCTGAGACAGGAGAATCACTTGAACCCGGGAGGCAGAGGTTGCAGTGAGCCGAGATCGCGCCACTGCACTCCAGCCTGGGTGACACAGTGAGACTCCGTCTCCAAAAAAAAGGATGAGGAATAGAATTCTGTGCAGATGTCCTGACTTGGCAATTTTGTGTCCCTGCCTCACTGTCTCCACCAACCCCCGCCTGTCCTAGTGTTGTTCTGCCTCCTGTCCTCTCTTGCTCTCTTGTCAGTCTCTGGCTTCCTCGGCCCCATTTCACTTCACTGAGTCCTGACACCCATCTCCCTAGGGGCCTGTGAGAGGAGAGGGAAGGGTCTGTTCTGCTCAGCTCCATGTCCCCCATTTTCCTCCACAATAAACTGGGACTGGGCTAAAACTGTGTCACATTGTTTGTGGGGTCAGGCTCAG